ACTAGGGAGGCTGAGGCAGGAGAATTGCTTGAACCCAGGGGGTGGAGGTTGCAGTGAGCAGAGATCTCGCCACTGCACTCCAGCCTGGGCAACAGAACGAGACTCCGTCTCAAAAAAAAAAAAAAAAAAAGCGCGATAGGCGATTACTGGTCAGTGGTCAATATAGGTCAAGGGACGAGACAGGAGAGAGCTTTCTAAGGTTGTGGGCCTTTTTATTTTTTATTTTTTTGAGGCGTAGTCTCGCTGTGTCGCCCAGGCTGGAGTGCAATGGTGCGATCTAGGCTCACTGCAATCTCCGCCTCCTGGGTTCAACCAATTCTCCTGCCTCAGCCTCCCCAGTAGCTGGGATTACAGGCGCCCGCCCTCACGCCTGGCTAATTTTTTGTATTTTTAGTAGAGACGGGGTTTCACCATGTTCGCCTGGCTAGTCTTTTTTTTTTTTAGACGGAGTCTCACTCTGTCACCCAGGCTAGAGTGCAGTGGCGCTATCTCAGCTCACTGCAACCTCTGCCTCCTGGATTCAAGTGATTCTCCTACTTCAGCCTCTCGAGTAGCTGGGACTACAGGTGCCCGCCACCCCGCCCGGCTAATTTCTGTATTTTTAGTAGAGACGGGGTTTCACCATATTGGCCAGGCTGGTCTCGAACTCCTGACTTTGTGATCCGCCCGCCTCAGCCTCCCAAAGGGCTGGGATTATAGGCGTGAGCCACGGCGCCCGGCATCCAGGCTAGTCTTGAACTCCTGACCTCAAGTGATCCGTCCGCCTGGGCCTCCCAAAGTGCTGGGATTACAGGCGTGAGCCACCGCGCCCGGCCAGGTTGTGGGTTTTAATGGGACCATCTCACTGCCTACCGTTTCCTTTTTCCGTCCGAACAGAAGGGGCCTGAGCAGTGAACTGACAGTGGCAACGCCGGGTGAGGCGGGATGGAGGAGTTTACGAGCCTGGGTGACGCCCTGTTCCGCGTCCTGGCCCCGCCCCTCCCGGCAGAGCCCCTTGGCGCGTGACACAGGCCCCGCCCTTGCTGTACGCCATCAGCCGGCGCCGCGCCGCCGGGTGTTACTTTGCCCCGCCGGCGGGGCGGTCAGCCTCCTGTCACCGCCTGTTCCGGCTATGGTCCCGTCCGGTGTTCTGTAAGTTGGCAACCTAGGCTCCTGACGCGACCCTGGTCCTGATGGCGGCGGCGACGGCCGCGGCAGCCCTGGCGGCGGCCGATCCCCCTCCCGCAATGCCGCAGGCGGCAGGGGCCGGAGGGCCCACAACCCGCAGAGACTTCTACTGGCTGCGCTCCTTTCTGGCCGGAGGTGGGTCCATGCCACGAAGAGCCAGCCGCGCTAAAGTTGGTTGTTTCAATGAAAAATGATCCAGAAGAAGAGGAGTTTACTTCAAACAGAACCTGGCAATCGGATAAATACCTTCAAGTGTCTGTCTCCGTAAAAATGTTCCAGAAGAAGAGGAGGTTACTTCAAACAGAACCTGGCAGTTGGATTAATACCTTGAAGTGTCTGTCTCCATAACCACATTTTAGCAAGATTCCCAGCCTTCCTCAGGTATTAGATGACGATTTACACTACTAAAATTTAATTTCTTCCTGACCTTTTGAAAAATTTTTAGGTATTGCTGGATGCTGTGCCAAAACAACAGTTGCTCCATTGGATCGAGTAAAGGTTTTATTACAAGCTCACAATCACCATTACAAGCATTTAGGTGAGTTAATAGATGCTAAAGATAAAAATGAACTGTTTTAACAGCATTTTTCCTCTAAAAATAGGAGTATTTTCTGCATTGCGTGCTGTTCCTCAAAAAGAAGGATTCCTTGGATTGTATAAAGGAAATGGTGCAATGATGATTCGAATCTTTCCCTATGGTGCAATCCAGTTTATGGCATTTGAGCATTATAAAACGGTAGTTAAACTTTGATCTTTTCTCTTTTGCGTATCTCATTTAATTCAGTGTTCTTGTTTTCTAGTTAATTACTACGAAGCTGGGAATTTCAGGTCATGTGCACAGATTAATGGCTGGATCCATGGCAGGTAAGAGGAGTTAGGTATATTTTATTTCTGACATTGTACCTCTAAATTTCTACTTTCTTTTCAGGTATGACAGCAGTTATCTGTACTTACCCTCTTGACATGGTTAGGGTCCGCCTAGCATTCCAGGTGAAAGGGGAACACAGCTATACAGGAATTATTCATGCTTTCAAAACAATTTATGCAAAGGTATTTCATATTTACCTTCCTCATCTATAACAAATCTCACTTGCAATTTTCCTTCACTCAAAAGGAAGGTGGTTTCTTTGGATTTTACAGAGGTCTGATGCCTACTATTTTAGGAATGGCTCCATATGCAGGTATGTTTCAAATTTGCCAGAATCCTAATATGGCATCATGGTGAATTTATTTTTTGTTTTTCAGGTGTTTCATTTTTTACTTTTGGTACCTTGAAGAGTGTTGGGCTTTCCCATGCTCCTACCCTTCTTGGCAGACCTTCATCAGACAATCCTAATGTCTTAGTTTTGAAAACTCATGTAAACTTACTTTGTGGTGGTGTTGCTGGAGCAATAGCGCAGACAATATCGTAAGTTTCTTCACTAACTTAATTTAATCAAATTTTAATTCTTTATGCCTTTTTCTTCTTTTAGCTACCCATTTGATGTGACTCGTCGGCGAATGCAATTAGGAACTGTTCTGCCGGAATTTGAAAAGTGCCTGTAAGTTCATCATATGTCATTGTTCATTTTCTATAGAGGTCATCATTTAATCATTGTCTTTCAGTACCATGCGGGATACTATGAAGTATGTCTATGGACACCATGGAATTCGAAAAGGACTCTATCGTGGTTTATCTCTTAATTACATTCGCTGTATTCCCTCTCAAGCAGTGGCTTTTACAACATACGAACTTATGAAGCAGTTTTTTCACCTCAACTAAAAAAAAATTATGGTTGGTTTTTCTTAATACATTCTCAGAGGGAGAAATGAAACATTACTATAATTGTGGGGGGAACATTACTTGAATGGGGATATTTACCCTGTCACAAGAGCCACTGGTATTTTAGTACTTGATTATTTTTTCTTTAGTCACAAATCAGAACTGCTTACCATACTTTTTGATGCCAAACATTATACCTTAGAACATTGAAGAAAATATTCCTAAGCTGATGCTGGCTAAACCGCTTTAAAGTTTTATTTGGAAGTAGAACTAGCTTTAAAACGGGGTTCAAGAGGTTGCCATTAGCTTTGTCATGCTGTTCAAAGTTTTTAATTGTTATCATGGTTTTTAAAAGACTGACAGTGTTTATTATTATTAAAATAAACAGGGTTGGTTATATTGCAATAGAATAATGAGAATTGAATTTTTAAGTTCTATGAAACAGCCAGCATTGACATTTTATTTTTGTTATCTCTCTTCTCACAATTATGCTCCACTGGATAATAGGAAAAACACTTCTTTCCTTCATTTTTTAAATAAAATTAATGTTGTATTTAAAAGGTAGCCATGTAGAGACACAAAAATAAATGAAGAAGCTGGACATGGTGGGATGGGCATGTGGTCCCAGCTACTCTGGAAGCTGAGGTGAGAGGATCACTTGAGCCCTGGAATTCCATGCCAGCCTATGCAACATCATGAAACCCCACTTAATAAATGAATGAACGACTAAGTCTTGCTCAAATGTTATTATGAGGTACTATGAGTGACTTACATGTGTTTTAAAATGTCAGTGTGTTTCCCAGAGGCAGAAATAAAAATACTGAATATCTTTGCTCTTAAAAAAAAAGTAACACTATAGATTTGTTTTTGTTAGATGATTTGCTCTATAGTAGAATATTTAAGTAGACTGTGAAATATTTATTAATATAGATGTGAATATCAAAAAATGTTTCTAAGGTATTATGATGCATCAACTAGTTCTTCCATGTAAAATAATTTTAGTGCAATATGAAGACGTAGAAATGTAAAATATGATTTGAATTGTTATCCTTTATATTAAGAAAATGTTTTAAAATGTAAGAATTCCATTTATTCTGTTTAGAGTACTTTTTATGATTTATTATAAGCGTGTCATAAATGGGAAGGGAATATTTAAAGTTCTGTGTTCAGAAAGAGTAATTTGTAGAACTGATGTGACTTTTTTTTTTTTTTTGAGATGGAGTCTCGCTCTATCGCCCAGGCTGGAGTGCAGTGGCGCGATCTCAGCTCACTGCAACCTCTGCCTCCCGGGTTCAAGTGATTCTCCTGCCTCAGTCTCCCGAGTAGCTGGGACTACAGGTGCCCACCACCAAAAATTCGCCTGGCTAATTTTTGTATTTTTAGTAGAGACGGGATTTCACCGTGTTAGCCAGGATGGCCTCGATCTCCTGAACCTCATGATCTGCCCACCTTGGTCTCCCAAAGTGCTGAGATTACTGGCGTGAGCCACGGCGCCCGGCCCTTTGATGTGACTTTAAAGACATTAGAAGGCCAGGTGTGGTGGCTCACGCCTTTATTCCCAGCACTTTGGGAGGCCGAGTTGGGTGGATCACCTGAAGTCAGGAGTTTAAGATCAGCATGGTGAAACCCCACCTCTACTAAAAATACAAAAAGTAGCAGGTGTGGTGGCTCGTGCCTGTAGTCCCAGTTACTCGCGAGGCTGAGACATGAGAATTGCTTGAGCTCGGGAAGCGGAGGTTGCAGTGAGCTGAGATCACACCACTGCACTCCAGCCTGGGTGACAGAATGAGCCTCCATCTCAAAAAAAAGGAGACATTAGAAAACTAAGTTGAGTCCAGGCGTGGTGGCTCTTGCCTGTAACCCTAGCACTTTGGGAGGCTGAGGCGGGAGGATATCTTGACCCCAGGAGTTCGAGACCAGCCTGGGCAACATAGTGAGACCCCGTTTCTTTCAAACAAAAGAAGGAAAACTAAGTTGAAAGTGTTATTTTTGCTTCAATTTTTATTTCTTTACATAAAAGGTTTCTTGTCATACCTTGGTAAAAATTTGATGAGCTGGTTTCATTTTGAAAGCCTTTATTTTAAAAATAAGTATGTATCTTTGTATGATTTATAAGTGTACCAGTAGGTAGAAATACATGTGTTCTTGGCCAGATGTGGTGGCTCACGCCTGTAATCCCAGCATTTTGGGAGGCTAAGGCGAGTGGATCACCTGAGGTCAGGAGTTCAAGACCAGACTGGCCAACGTGGAGAAACCCTGTCTCTACTAAAAATACAAAAATCAGCCGGGCATGGTGGCGGGCGCCTGTAATCCCAGCTACTTGGGAGGCTAAGGCAGGGAGAATTGCTTGAACCCAGGAGGCACAGGTTGCAGTGAGCCAAGATTGCGCCATTGCACTCCAGCCTGGGTGGCTGTATAAAAGCCTGTATAAAAATTTCTTTTATACAGAGTGAGACTGTATAAAAGAAAAAAAAAGGCTGTACAAAAATTTCTTTTATACAGAGACTGTATAAAAGAAAAAAAAAAGAAATACATGTGTTCTTAAAACCATTTGTATATTTTCATTTCTAGACCACACTGTAGCTAATTATTGTTATTAAATGTTAAGATAATTTAAGTATATAAAATAAGTATTGAGCCGGGCATGGTGGCTCACCCCTGTAATCTCAGCACTTTGGGAGGCTGAGGCGGGGGGATCACGAGGTCAGGAAATCGAGACCATTGTGGCTAACACGGTGAAAACCTATCTCTACTAAAAATACAAAAAATTAGCTGGGCGTGGTGGCACGCACCTGTAGTCCCAGTTACTCAGGAGGCTGAGACAGGAGAATCACTTGAACCTGGGAGGCGGAGCTTGCAGTGAGCCGAGATCGTGCCACTGCATTCTAACCTGGGCGACAGAGCAAGACTCCATCTCAAAAAAAAAAAAAAAAAAAAAAAAGATACCTCAGTTAGGTTATCAGTAAAAGGGGATTGCAAATATCTTTTAAATAAAAATTTGCATTCTATATGTTATAGAATACAGAGGATATTAAAAATAAATTTTATCCATGTTTTGACAATTTCTTTCTTTCAACTGTTTACATATTGAAGCACAAATGCTAAACATAAGTCAGAATGGAAGAATATTTAAAATAATGACTGTGTTTATATCTGATTTATTTCAGATTGCCCAAAGTGCATCTTGCCAGGTTATCTTCCATTTGAAGACTGACATTTTATTTCTTTTTTGATCTTTATTGTTCCTCTCTTCCACCTCTCAGTGGGTATAGCTCTCTGGTCTGTAGAATGGGACAGTGGTCTGGTTTCCAGATTGATAAGTGAGGTATACCTCCTAGTTTTCAGTAATTACCTGTAGAAGGTGGAGAAGTTACTGGATATGTTTAATAATATCTCATTACATTCTTTTTTTTTTTTTTTTAACGAGAGTCTTAACTCTGTCACCCAAGCTGGAGTGCAGTGGTGCAATCTCGGCTCACTGCAATCTCCACCTCCGGGTTCAAGCGATTTTCCCGAGTCATCTTTCCAAGTAACTGGGATTACAGCTATGTGCTACCATGCCCAGCTGAGTTTTGTATTTTTCTTTCTTTTCTTTCTTTTTTTTTTTTTTTTTTGAGACAGAGCCTCACTCTGTTGCCCAGGCTGGAGTGCCCAGGCTGGAGTGCAGTGGTGTGATCTCAGCTCACTGCAACCTCCACCTCCTGGGTTCTAGCGATTCTCCTGCTTCAGCCTCCCGAGTAGCTGGGGTTACAAGCACCCGCCACCACGCCCAGCTAATTTTTGTGTATTTAGTAGAGCTGGGTTTTGCCCTGTTGGCCAGGCTGGTCTTGAATACCTGACCTCAAGTGATCTGCCCCCCCGACTTCCCAAAATGCTGGGACTACTGGCATGAGCCAGTGCTCCTGTCCTCATTCCATTCTTCACCGTGGTACTGACCATCCATTTATTCAGCACCAATTGTGTGCCAGACCTTGTGTCAGCATTATGGAGGACTTCCCTTGGGAGGCTTGTTAGCTGTACTTGCAATCTGATTTGGGTTCCCAAATCAGCATATAACACCAGGTATTTCTCTAATAGAGTATGTGCCACACTTTCTGCTAACTGCCTGTTTATCAGTGTCCCCACATCCCAATATCTGGTTCCTTCAAGGGCAGGGAGCACAGGGTATGGCGTCAGAGTGGTACTCAGTGATGTTTACTGGTGGGTAGAAGGAAGGGTTAGTCCCTGTTTTTGAAGACTTTATGTTCTAGCAGGCAGAAATGAAGCACAAATAGTTCAAGAAATAAACAATTTAGGAATAAAGTCATTTGGTTTGCTTCGCAGAAATGTCTTATTGCTGATTTGCCAGCATGAGTGGCAAATATATAATAAAACCTGGCCGGGCATGGTGGCTCACGCCTGTAATCCCAGCACTTTGGGAGGCCAAGGTGGGCGGATCACGTGGTCAGGAGATCAAGACCATCCTGGCCAACATGGTGAAATCCCATCTCTACTAAAAATATAAAAATTAGCCAGGCATGGTGGTGGGCGCCTGTAGTCCCAGCTACTTGGGAGGCTGAGGTAGGAGAATTGCTTGAACCCAGAAGGCGGAGGTTGCAGTGAGCCAAGATTGCCCCACTGCACTCCAGCCTGGGTGACAGAGTGAGACTCTGTCCCAAAAAATAAAAATAAAAATAAATGAATATATAAAATAAAAAATATATGTATACATATCATATATATATATAAAATAAAACTTATAAATAGTTTTTATGGCTGGGTGAAGTGACTCATGTCTGTAATTCTAGCCCTTTGGGAGGCTGAGCGAGGAGGATCACTTGAGCCTAGGCATTCGAGCCCAGCCTGGGCAACATTGCAAGACTCTGTCTCATTTTTTTATATAAAATGTTTTTTTAAAAAACCCTATGTATAATTATTTATTTTTTTTCCCCAAGGATTATTCCCAAACTATGTACAATTAATGGGTTGCCTTGCAGAGTTGGATCAATAATACCTGACACACTTGTATAGCAAGCATACACTTTACATAGTTCCTCGCATCTATTCTTTGAAACCCAGACACATTCTAGTATTGGGCACTAGAAACTGGTGATAAATAATAACAATTACATATATTTCCTGAAGAATTATGTGGCATTCCTTGTTTTAAGCACCTTTGATGCCTTAGCTCAATCTCCATTACAATACTATGATATAAGTACCATTTAATATTTCTTTTTGACAGATGGGAATAATCGAGGCCTAGGGAGATTAAATTACTTGGCCAGGTTCATGTAAGTGGCAGATCTAGGATTCAAATTCAGCCGGTCTGAATCTAGAGCCTATTCTTTTAGCTATGATGCTATACTTTAATACAGTAATACACTGTTCAAATGAAACTGTAACATGTCATTAAATTTGAACTTGTCAATAAACATACCAAGCAATAAAATAATTACAGCTTGTGGAAAGTGCTTATGAAAACAG